TCAATCACACATGGCACATTCTGTTAGGATACATGTCTTATTAAATTTAAGAAAACTGAAGTCATGCAATGTAAATGAAACTAGAAATCAAAAGCAAGAAAATGTTTCAGATACGTAAATAAGAGGAAATTAAGCAAGATCTTACATATAGTCTTGCTCAAGTGTCAGGTGATTTAATATTGTTAAGATGTCAGGGCCGGCACGTGACTCATGCCTGTAATCCCAGGACTTTGGGAGGCCAAAGTGTGTGGATCACTTGAGATCAGAAGTTTGAGACTAGCCTGGCCAACATGGCAAAACCCTATCTCTACTAAAAATACAAAAGTTAGCTATACATGTTGGTGCATGACTGTAATCCCAGCTACTCTGGTGGCTGAGACTGGAGAATTGCTTGAACATGGGAAGCAGAGCTTGCAGTGAGCACAGCTCACACCACTGCCCTTCAGCCTGAGTGACTCACTAAAACTCCATCTCCAAAGGAAAAAAAAAAAGTTGTCAGTATTACCCATGATGATATAAAAATGTAATGTAATTTTCATCTAAATCCCAATGGTATTTTTTTTGCAGAATTTTTGTGTATAATTCTAAAAGTTGTTTAGGAACTGTGACTAGGCAAACACCCTTTAAAAAGGACAAAGAGTTATTACATTTTCTGATTTAAAATCATGATACAAAGCTACAAAAATAAAAACAATATGGTATTGCCACAAAAACGGATACATAGATGATGAAACAGAATAGACATCCTGGAAATAAACCCTCGCATACGTGATAAAATAATCTTCCATATGCTTTCCATGACCATGCAATAGAAAAATAAGAATCTCTTTAACAAAGAATTTTCAAAATTGAATGTTTACAGAGCAAAAATAAAGTTGGATGCTTCTTTTGTATTATACATAAAAAGAAAAGTTGTTTTATAATGGATTTAATGCTTAAACATAAAAACTAATAAAATTCTTAGAAGTAAACATAGGGGAAAAGTTTATGACATAAGTCTTAAAACTTTGCTTAAGTATGACATCAAATTCATAAGAAACAAGGAAAAGAACAAAAAAGAAAGGAACTACATTAACCTTCAAGTATTCTACACATCAAGGAAAAATTTAGTGGCATACAAATGTCACCTAATAAGTGGGTGAAACCTGGGCATGCTGGCTCATGCCTATAATTCTAGAAATTTAGGAGGCCAAGTCAGAACGATCATTTGAGGCCAAAAGTTTGAGACTAGCCATGAAAATATATCAAGACCCTGTCTTGTATAGGGTAATATATGTGCATACATACATACATATAACAAAAAAGTGTAAAAATATTTTCTAATCACATATTTCGTAGGTGTTAATTTCCAAAAGATATAAACTTCTAAAATTCAACAACAACAAAATGTTAATAACTTGATTTAGAATGGTAAATGTTTGAAATGACCTTTCTCCAAAGAAGACATAGAAATGACTAGGTATTTAAAAGGATACTCGTCCGAGGGCAGGACTATGGGAGGCTGCCCTGTACGGAAAATAAGAAGAAATGGCAGTAAAGAGGGCAACCATCATTCCACCCAGCCCAAAAGGAATAAGAGAAACCCTATCTTTCAGGATTCTCAAGACACAGTTTTCATGGAGTGATAATGAAAGGAGCAGCAGCCGCCTTAATATCCCAGAGAGAGCAGGTGGACCAGAAAGCAACTTAAACCAGATTGTTACTGAACCCAATGCAAACTTTCCCCAGTTCTTGCATGAGGGGTATGTACCATGCCAAGGTCTTTACTCCCATATCAACCAGACCTTGAAGGAGGCTCACTTCAACAGCCTGCAGCAGTGAGGGCAAGCTCCAACATGATGAATTAGGACTTCCTTATTCCAACCTAAACTGTGTTTATAAAAGTAATTGCATACAAACTAAAAAAAAAGTCTATTGGTTTTTAAGTCTAAATTTTAAGTAACAAGTTAATGGGCAGTAGTTTAATTGGGGTTTTACTTCACTGCTATACTTTTAAAGGGGCTGTGAATAAATGTTTATGAAATTAAAAAAATAAAAAATAAAAGGATACTCGACATCACTCTTCTAGAAAAATGCAAAGCAAAGTCACAATAATCTACGGCCTCAAGCCGATATTTAAAATAGTATGACAGCTCTTCAAAAAATTTAAAATGAGATTATTATATAATCCAGCAAACCCCCTTCTGGCTATGTACTTAAAATGTACAACGCAGATCTGGAAGAGATATTTGCACAACCAAATTTATTGCAATATTATTAACACAAGCCAAAAGGCAGAAACAATCCAGATGTCCCTTGACCAATGAACAGATTAATAACAAGTGGCACATACACAAAGTCGAATATTATTCAGTCTTTAAAAAGACACATTATATGATAATTCTGGAGAAGATCATGTTAATTGAAATAAGCCAGGAACAAAGTGACAGTCTATGATTCCATTCATAATCAGGTATCTTAAGTAGATAAACTCATAGGAAAAAAAAGTTAGAATGGTGCTTGTCAAGGACTGAAGAGATGGTAAAATGGGCAGTTGTTTTATTTTTTATTTTTTTATTTTTTTTATTTTTTTAAATTATACTTTAAGTTTTAGGGTACATGTGCACATTGTGCAGGTTAGTTACATATGTATACATGTGCCATGCTGGTGTGCTGCACTCACTAACTCGTCGTCTAGCATTAGTTGTATTTCCCAATGCTATCCCTCCCCCCTCCCCCCACCCCACAACAGTCCCCAGAGTGTGATATTCCCCTTCCTGTGTCCATGGGATCTCATTGTTC